AGTTGTTGGGGTGGGGACTTGTCCAGGGCCACGAGGCCAGTGCAGTTCTCTGTGTCTCTGTACCCAGCTGGCCTGTACCTGGAGACCCTGAGCCAGAACCCAGGATGGGCCCTGGCCTGGGTGCTGCGGCTCCCTCCATTCTATGCCCCTGGGGGAAGGTGCTCAGTGCGTGAATTGTTCCCTGCCCCAGCCCAGGGGAAAGCTGAGGCCAGGGAGCAGCCAGGATGAAGGTCAGGGCCTCCCTTGGCCCCACCAGACCCAGGGCCGCTTCCCTCCAGCCCCGGCTCCCGTTTGGCTGGAGGTGCCCTGGGCCATTGGCCTGCCCTCGTCAGCGTCAATCTTGCAGTCTCAGCAGCTGGCCTGGGTTTCAGCGGGAGCCATCCTGTAGCTGCAGGTTTGCTGGCAGGCAGAGGGTTGGGCTGGCGGGGGACACTGAGTGCCCCACCTGCTCAGACTCTTCATGCCATCAAGGGGCCAGTCGGGGGGCAGGTGTGAGTGTGACCCTGAGGGCCCTGACCTGCCACTGCAATCCTCACACTCTTGCCTGGGTGGGGCAGGGAGGAGCTGGACCCTGGCTTTGGGAGTCTGGTGGGTAATTAGACCCAGACAGGGAGGGCTCAGTGCGGGTCTGAGGAGGGAACACACGTGTGCAGGCGTGTGCTCCACGGTGGCATGTTGATACGGACCAGCCTGGGCACCAGGCCCCCTCGGGAGCCAGCTTTGCTGTTCTGAGTGGAAGGGAGATCAGGTTTCCCTGAGAAACCCCAAAATAGCCCCCAACTGTGCCTGGCTTCCAGCGGGCAGCCCAGCCCCCAGGCCCTGTTTTGCTCCCTTTCCCCCTTCACCCCCAGCCCATGTCCTGCTGTCTCCTCCCTGAATGGTGGACCCTCAGCCCCTCCTGTACAAGATGGTCAAGCGGTGCCTCATGCATTTGTTCATTCGACCTGTCCTGAGAGTTTGTGACATGCTGGCACGGGGCCAATGTTGAGTCCACCAGGATGGGAGGGTGGCCAGGCTCTGAGCCACTGAGCACCAGCTGGCCAGGATGGGTCTTCAACAAGAAATCTCACTGGTAAGTGATGACAGCATGGGACCAGGGTCCCATGAAGACCTGCTGGAGGGCCGCACCTCTGGGAAGGTAGACTTGGAGCTTGGTCCAGTGAAGAGGGACTGCCACCACTGCCCCAGCACTCTGCCCACAGCAGCCCTGGTGTCACCACCCTGCAGAATCCTGTCAGACAACCACCGACATGGTAAGGCTGCTCTCTGTGCCCGATGGAGTCTCCCTGGTCAGGCCGGTGCGGGTGTCCCCTGCAGACAGAGCGCCTGTCGGCTGAGCAGATCAAGGAGTACAAGGGAGTCTTTGAGATGTTCGACGAAGAGGGCAACGGGGAGGTGAAGACGGGGGAGCTGGAGTGGCTCATGAGCCTGCTGGGTATCAACCCCACCAAGAGTGAGCTGGCCTCAATGGCCAAGGATGTGGACAGAGACAGTGAGCTCATGGCTGGAGTGGGGTGGGCAGCCCATCCCTTGAGCCCCAGCTGTGCCCCTTGCAGACAAAGGGTTCTTCAACTGCGATGGTTTCCTGGCACTAATGGGAGTTTACCATGAGAAGGCCCAGAACCAGGAGAGCGAGCTGAGGGCGGCATTCCGTGTCTTTGACAAAGAGGGCAAGGGCTACATTGACTGGAACACACTCAAGTAGGGCCCGGGTTGGGGGCGGGTGGTGGGCGCCGATGGAGTGGCTCAGCGCCAGGCCCCGTAGGTACGTGCTAATGAACGCAGGGGAGCCCCTCAACGAGGTGGAGGCGGAGCAGATGATGAAGGAGGCCGACAAGGATGGGGACAGGACCATCGACTATGAGGGTGAGTGGCCTGGAGCCCTGGGAGCCGTTGGCGGCAAGCTGCTGACCTGCCCCTCTGTTCCCAGAGTTTGTGGCCATGATGACGGGGGAGTCCTTCAAGCTGATCCAGTAGGTGCAGCTGCCGCAGCCGGGGGAGGCCTGCCCGGGAAGGCTGCTGCCCCTGCCCCCTGGCCCCCACTCCCCCGGCTCCGTGTAAAATAAATGTTCCAGCCCAACCTGTGTGTGCCTCACTGTCCCAGCCTGGGTT